TACCAAGCGCTGTTCTCAATGCTACAGAAAAGCAGGTTTCTAAGGTTTCTGGAGTTAAACAAAAAACCCTGACATTGAACTTACATGGAATATTAAAGTCATTATCTACCATAAGCATTATTTCATGAAATAAAATAATTTCAACTCTACAAAACTAGGAAGCACAGAACGGAATACTATTTCCCTTAATGAAAAACTCCCTACATTGTTCTTTTTAAAAATCTCATTTCCTAGCTGAACGGTAAAAACATCATCATTGATTAGCTCCTATTCATAGAAGGCCCATTGCAACCCACTGGTACAGAAGAGAAACAAAGTATTCAGCGGAGAATACCCTAGCTCAATAAGCGGTACAATACAGTAAGGGAAATAGAAGTGACATGCGATGGACAGCCAGGCCTTAAATTGCGCGGTGCTGATTCCTGTCCCTTAACCCAACAATAGAAAGATAGGCGTGCCTGGAGTTGCTGGGGGACGAGGCTCGATCCAGTGTGAATTCCGTGAAGTTGTGCAGGGTTTCACTGTTTGCTGAGTGTGTTAGACAGGTTACCTGGTAGAGTTCTCACATTACTTCGTGAGATACACAGATATTATGACTCTATTATACTGGTGCAGAAAAAGGCTCGGGAAGATTCATGTTTCTTGTGCGACTTGCCCAAGGTGACACACAGTTCTAACAACTGGCCTATCGCAGGGTGTGAGATCTGGAACTCAGACCTTCCCAGCCAGGGCTCAGTCCACGCCACTGCCTAGATGAGGCAGCAGGAAGGGTCAGCAGAGAAGGGTGCCCCACCGGGACGACTGGAACACCTCAGTAGGATATGGGTGGGCAAACGTGGGCCACACGATCCCACCGGCCTCTTTTGTCCTAAGTCCCGAGGCACGGGTGCAGCTAGAAGAGTGGGCGGTAAAGCGCAGGGAGGGGATGCGGTCGGGAGCAGATTTCGGGGGCGGGGCCCGCGCGGCGGGGGCGGGCCCGCGGCGCTCGGGGCGGGGCTCCCCTCGGGTTCGCGGCCCGGCCGGTGAGCAACGGCTCTGCGGCCATGGCGAGCGGCGAGCATTCCCCCGGCAGCGGCGCGGCCCGGCGGCCGCTGCACTCCGCGCAGGCTGTGGACGTGGCCTCGGCCTCCAACTTCCGGGCCTTTGAGCTGCTGCACTTGCACCTGGACCTGCGGGCTGAGTTCGGGCCTCCAGGGCCCGGCGCAGGGAGCCGGGGGCTGAGCGGCACCGCGGTCCTGGACCTGCGCTGCCTGGAGCCCGAGGGCGCCGCCGAGCTGCGGCTGGACTCGCACCCGTGCCTGGAGGTGACGGCGGCGGCGCTGCGGCGGGAGCGGCCCGGCTCGGAGGAGCCGCCTGCGGAGCCCGTGAGCTTCTACACGCAGCCCTTCTCGCACTATGGCCAGGCCCTGTGCGTGTCCTTCCCGCAGCCCTGCCGCGCCGCCGAGCGCCTCCAGGTGCTGCTCACCTACCGCGTCGGGGAGGGACCCGGGGTGAGTGCGCCCCAGACTGCGCCCGCCGCTGCGTCAGTTCTGAAATGTTCTTCTTTTCGCTTAGGTTTGCTGGTTGGCTCCCGAGCAGACAGCAGGAAAGAAGAAGCCCTTCGTGTACACCCAGGGCCAGGCTGTCCTAAACCGGGCCTTCTTCCCTTGCTTCGACACGCCTGCTGTTAAATACAAGTATTCAGCTCTTATTGAGGTAAGGAGACTAAGGTTAGGTGCACCTGCCCTGGTAAAATCTCCTAAGCTTTCTCTGTTGTCAGGTCCCAGATGGCTTCACAGCTGTGATGAGTGCTAGCACCTGGGAGAAGAGAGGTCCAAATAAGTTCTTCTTCCAGATGTGTCAGCCCATCCCCTCCTATCTGATAGCTTTGGCCATCGGAGATCTGGTTTCGGCTGAAGTTGGACCCAGGTAGGAGACAAAGACCCCACAGGCAAGGTTGGCCATTCTGCTTTCTCTGCTCTCTTGTCTTTAGGAGCCGGGTGTGGGCTGAGCCCTGCCTGATTGATGCTGCCAAGGAGGAGTACAACGGGGTGATAGAAGAATTTTTGGCAACAGGAGAGAAGCTTTTTGGACCTTATGTTTGGGGAAGGTGTGGTATCACATTGACTCTAGTGTCTCCTGGGCCTCTTGGTGACCTCCCCGCTTCTCGGCAGGTATGACTTGCTCTTCATGCCACCGTCCTTTCCATTTGGAGGAATGGAGAACCCTTGTCTGACCTTTGTCACCCCCTGCCTGCTAGCTGGGGACCGCTCCTTGGCAGATGTCATCATCCATGAGATCTCCCACAGTTGGTTTGGGAACCTGGTCACCAACGCCAACTGGGGTGAATTCTGGCTCAATGAAGGTTTCACCATGTACGCCCAGAGGAGGATCTCCACCATCCTCTTTGGTAAAGTGCCCACCCCTCTCCTAAGGAGTCTGTTTCCCGAGGCTTACGTTTGATTCTGCACCAGGCGCTGCGTACACCTGCTTGGAGGCTGCAACGGGGCGGGCTCTGCTGCGTCAGCACATGGACATCACTGGAGAGGAAAACCCACTCAACAAGCTCCGCGTGAAGATTGAACCAGGTCCAGGAGGCTCCTCTGTCTGACACCCACTCGCTCAAATCTTGTCTGCTTTCTCCTCTGCCAGGCGTTGACCCGGACGACACCTATAATGAGACCCCCTACGAGAAAGGTTTCTGCTTTGTTTCATACCTGGCCCACTTGGTGGGTGATCAGGATCAGTTTGACAGTTTTCTCAAGGTATAGTCACATGAGGGGAGAAGGAAGAGGAGGAGAGGGTCTAAAGAGCTTTCCCTCCTCACAGGCCTATGTGCATGAATTCAAATTCCGAAGCATCTTAGCCGATGACTTTCTGGACTTCTACTTGGAATATTTCCCTGAGCTTAAGAAAAAGAGAGTGGATATCATTCCAGGTAAGCAGAGGAACTGGCCCACAGGCTTCTAAATTCTGATAGTGTCTTCTCTCCTCCCAAACAGGTTTTGAGTTTGATCGATGGCTGAATACCCCCGGCTGGCCCCCGTACCTCCCTGATCTCTCCCCTGGGGACTCACTCATGAAGCCTGCTGAAGAGCTAGCCCAACTGTGGGCAGCCGAGGAGCTGGACATGAAGGCCATTGAAGCCGTGGCCATCTCTCCCTGGAAGACCTACCAGCTGGTCTACTTCCTGGATAAGATCCTCCAGAAATCCCCTCTCCCTCCTGGTAAGAAAAAATGGTGAACCAGGGCTCCTTGTCCAGCCACAAACCATTTCTTTCTCTTCTCCAGGGAATGTGAAAAAACTTGGAGACACATACCCAAGTATCTCAAATGCCCGGAATGCAGAGCTCCGGCTGCGATGGGGCCAAATCGTCCTTAAGAACGACCACCAGGAAGATTTCTGGAAAGTGAAGGAGTTCCTGCATAACCAGGTGGGTGACCCCTGCCTCGCTGTTCCCGAAAGTTCTTAGGCATGTGTATGTGTGTTTCTTGCAGGGGAAGCAGAAGTATACACTTCCGCTGTACCACGCAATGATGGGTGGCAGTGAGGTGGCCCAGACCCTCGCCAAGGAGACTTTTGCATCCACCGCCTCCCAGCTCCACAGCAATGTTGTCAACTATGTCCAGCAGATCGTGGCACCCAAGGGCAGTTAGAGGCTCGTGTGCATGGCCCCTGCCTCTTCAGGCTCTCCAGGCTTTCAGAATAATTGTTTGTTCCCAAATTCCTGTTCCCTGATCAACTTCCTGGAGTTTATATCCCCTCAGGATAATCTATTCTCTAGCTTAGGTATCTGTGACTCTTGGGCCTCTGCTCTGGTGGGAACTTACTTCTCTATAGCCCACTGAGCCCCGAGACAGAGAACCTGCCCACAGCTCTCCCCGCTACAGGCTGCAGGCACTGCAGGGCAGCGGGTATTCTCCTCCCCACCTAAGTCTCTGGGAAGAAGTGGAGAGGACTGATGCTCTTCTTTTTTCTCTTTCTGTCCTTTTTCTTGCTGATTTTATGCAAAGGGCTGGCATTCTGATTGTTCTTTTTTCAGGTTTAATCCTTATTTTAATAAAGTTTTCAAGCAAAAATTAAGTTACGGATTGAGTGACTATTAAATTTCTTCC